TTTAAGGAGTGAATTCACAACCAACTGGGAGGGGGAAAAAAGCAAAAGCGAGTTAAGTTGGAAGGCATGAATTCTAATCCAGGCTTTGCCAATGACCACCCCTACCACCATAAAACATTACTCAAATAATTAGCTCCTGTGTTAAGTACCTGGAATTACCGAGACCCCCCTCCCCCCGCCCCACTCAGCTCCCTCCCTCCTTCAAAGAGCTCGCAGTCTGGCCAACTCAAAAAAATACAGTATAAAAATAAGTGTGGCAGCCAAGTATCAGGCCCTACACCGATAGACAGAGATGGTATTTTAACACTCAACTTAAAGGCCTTAAAAATCAAAAAGTACACTTCTTTTCTTCTGATGACTGGTCAAAATGCAGGTCTAGGACAGGCGCTCCTCTAAATTTTGCTTCTTTACTGGCCGCCACCCCTACTCGGATGCAATCTGAACCTCCCGCCTCTCTGCCCGGAAATAAATTCAGTTACTTTTTTTCTTGGTGTCGCCAGCAGGTTCCTCTGTTCCCGGGGAAACTGCAGCGGAAGACGGGGGCTCCGGGGTGGTTGTTTCTGGGGAGACATCCGTAAGTCCTTCCCCTCCAGCAGCAATTGAAGTAGGAAGCTGCAACACAGACTGCGGCTCCTCCGCCATCTTGCTTGGAGACACTCGAGAGCGGAAGTAGCGACTGAGCGCGTGCAGTGGGCGTGCTTTTCTCCAGGGAGCGTCGCAAAGGAGGCGCCGGAGTAGGGGGACGCAATTACACAGTGAAACTTGGTGTTCCCGGCTAGTCATTCAAATCGAAGCTGTCGCAGACCTCTGAACGTTAGTAACGCAACATGTGTTTCTCCGCGACTACAGACCTCGGGAGAGGAGCGGTGGGCAACGTGTCTGTGCTCGGTCGAATGCGCACACTCCAGTTAGGCCGCTGGCTCGGACCTAGAAATGTTTCCGCTTTCCTTAGTGCCTGCCCCGCCCAGGCCCCGCCCCTTGGGCCCCGCCCGACGGCTCGGGAGCGCGCGCGGTCGCGTGCGGGAGGGGGCGGGTGGGGAAGGATCGCAGGCGAGATTACGAGGCGAGGCTCGCGCGCCCGCCCCCGCCCTGGCCCCCAGTGCCCACCCGGTCGGCCCGGCACAGCCATGATCAAGGCGATCCTAATCTTCAACAACCACGGGAAGCCGCGGCTCTCCAAGTTCTACCAGCCCTACGTGAGTATCCAGCCGCCGCTGATCCGGGCGAGCATCCTAATATATATGAATTATTCTTCCTCAGAGTGAAGATACACAACAGCAAATCATCAGGGAGACTTTCCATTTGGTATCTAAGAGAGATGAAAATGTTTGTAATTTCCTAGAAGGAGGATTGTAAGTAAAGCATTTCATAGACATTTCTAAGTTCCAATAACATTACAATTTTTTTGTCATTTAGATTAATTGGAGGATCTGACAACAAACTGATTTATAGACATTATGCAACGTTATATTTTGTCTTCTGTGTGGATTCTTCAGAAAGTGAACTTGGCATTTTAGATCTAATTCAAGTAAGTTAACACTTGCTTCTTACTATCTTAAACAGTTCTTAAAACCTTTTTTCTTTTTCCATAGGTATTTGTGGAAACATTAGACAAATGTTTTGAAAATGTCTGTGAGCTGGATTTGATTTTCCATGTAGACAAGGTACTATTTGTATTGTCACATCTAAGCTTTTTTTTATGGGTATATATTCTTTTATTCCCTTTAGGTTCACAATATTCTTGCAGAAATGGTGATGGGGGGAATGGTATTGGAGACAAATATGAATGAGATTGTTACACAAATTGATGCACAAAATAAGCTGGAAAAATCTGAGGTAAGAATGGAAAATGCTGTAGTTAAGAAGGTTTTCTAGCTCTTTCCATTCTTCTCTCTTACAGACCTTTATCTTTCAGTCTCCCAGACAGGACAGGTAGACAAGGTATTGCTGACTTTGAGAAATATGTACTATAAATTGCTTAACAATGTTTGTATCCTTTATTTAGCAAATAGTTTACACTGGCCTATTTTGTATCAGTCAAGATTTTTCTCAGGTAACAGCTTTATTATTATTTTTATTTTAATTAACAAAGGTAGGATTACATAAGAAAAGAAAACTAAAATTATGAAAAGGGACCTTAAAGCTAGTGTTTCTAATTTTATGGACATTGCCATATATAATCTAATCAAAGTGGAAGATTCGTTTTTGTTGTCTATTTTTGTACAAAATGATGCCACTGAACTCAGATGTCTTTGTTGACTTTGCTTTATTATATAGCCTGAATAAAAAGTAATGAAATGTAATTGGTATATAAATTAAACCTCAAATATGAAGGCTGTTAACGTAGGTGAGAAAAATGATATGTATGCATTTTCTTTTATTTGTAAGCATATTTTCTTTTAAAATTATTTCACAAATTACAAATGTTCCTACTAATAGGAAAGCCAAATATTATGCACTAGTGGTACTTACTGGAAATTTTAGAATTCATTTATTTATATTTACTACCTCTTGCATTTATGCTTTTCTTTCTCTAAATTTGTAAACTGTAAGCTGAATATATGTTGCTGAATCTATGCTATATGACAAAACATTTTTAATCGTTATATTTTTACTAATGCATCAAAGGGTTGGAATGATCCTCTTCGTGTAGTTTCATCTTTAGGCAGAACTATATTCTTTGGATTGAGGCTTTACTTGAAAGCCTATTTTTTTAATGTTCTAGAACTTTATTAGAAAAGTTTAAAAGAGCCCTCACAATTTAAAAAACTAATTTTATTGTTTTAAAATGTTTTAAGGGTTTATCCCTAAGAAATTAAACAAGCACAATCTATTACTTGCAATTTTTATTTCACAGCACATATTGCTAATAAATGCCATTTTAAAAGCAAAAGAAAATCTATCACAATCGTTGCAAGAGATATTTAATAAGGAAACTAATGTAAATCATGCTTCATGCTATCTGTCAGTTAAATCAAGATATAGGTGAAGATTTAGGTTTTATCATGTGAATATTGTGTGGTAGTGCACATTAATTTGTATTTAAATCTTTACATTGTTATCATTGCATGTGTTCACTGTATTTTTTAATGTGTCACTGTTTTCTCTTTATAGATTAGTATTTCAAAGTAACCATTCCATACCAATTCAAACTACCATCTGGTCCCTAAGCTTGTTATATGAAAATCTTTTATCATTGTCTTCCATTGTAAGTGTTTTATGATGAGCTACACCTGAGTTGTACATTTTCTTTTTCTTTTATTTGCTTCTGTATACAGGCTGGCTTAGCAGGAGCTCCAGCCCG